ACGAGTAATTCCATCCCCCTCCCGCTTCCACCCTTCAGCACAGACGCAGTCTTCAGCAAGGAAGTGCTGGGAACGCCCTGGAGTGAACCCAGGAAGATGCCTGCAGTGGGTGCCAGGGCCCCTCTCCACCGTCCCTGCTGGGCTTCGGGGCCACGCCCGACTGCTGTGAACGGCCTGCGGAGCACCACGTGCGACGGCTGGAGGCGAGAGGTCTGCCTTTGATGTGGCTGTTGGTGCAGGGCCTGTGGTGCCTTCCGCAGCGGAAATGGCGCGCCGCCCGGGGAGGGCGGGAGCAGCGTCCCGGGTGCCCCTGTGAGGATGAGCGACGAGATGACTGGAGGGTCCCTGAAGACCTCACTAGGGTGCCCCCAGCCGGTCCGCTCCCAGGAAGCGACACCCCCACAGCCCCAGGGCTGCAGCTGAGGGGGTCGCCACTCTGGCTGGGCGAGGCTGGGCCCTTGGGGGCAGGCGCCAGAGTGGCCTCAGGCTCTACAAGATGCCTGAAAACACCAACCTCTCCAGGGCTCACTAGCATTGGACGCTTTCACGCTCTGCCCTGGCCGGAAGCCCCCTCACCCCGCGCGATGTGCAAACTCCTGCAGGGCTCACTCAGTTTCCAGAACTTTAATTATTGGAAAGTTCTCCCTGGTCCAGCCCCCAAATCTGCCGTGAACGTTGACAGCTGAGTTGCTGCTCCATGCGTGCTTTGGCTGAGAGCAGAGGGGACCCCTGTCCTCCCTGAGCTGCTGACGAGGGGAGGGGTGAAGGGTGGGGCCTCTGGAGAGGGCAGGTCCCGGGGAAGCTCCGGACTCCTAGAGGGGCGGCCAGGTGGGGGCCCTGGTGACCAGGACAGACTGTGGTGTTTTTTAACGTAAAGGAGATCCGCGGTGTGAGGGACCCCCTGGGTCCTGCACGCCGCCTGGTGGCAGGCCGGGCCATGGTGGGTGCTCACGCCCCCGGCATGTGGCCGCCCTCAGTGGGAGGGGCTCTGAGAACGACTTTTTAAAACGCAGAGAAAAGCTCCATTCTTCCCAGGACCTCAGCGCAGCCCTGGCCCAGGAAGGCAGGAGACAGAGGCCAGGACGGTCCAGAGGTGTCGAAATGTCCTGGGGACCTGAGCAGCAGCCACCAGGGAAGAGGCAGGGAGGGAGCTGAGGACCAGGCTTGGTTGTGAGAATCCCTGAGCCCAGGCGGTAGATGCCAGGAGGTGTCTGGACTGGCTGGGCCATGCCTGGGCTGACCTGTCCAGCCAGGGAGAGGGTGTGAGGGCAGATCTGGGGGTGCCCAGATGGAAGGAGGCAGGCATGGGGGACACCCAAGGCCCCCTGGCAGCACCATGAACTAAGCAGGACACCTGGAGGGGAAGAACTGTGGGGACCTGGAGGCCTCCAACGACTCCTTCCTGCTTCCTGGACAGGACTATGGCTGTGCAGGGATCCCAGAGAAGACTTCTGGGCTCCCTCAACTCCACCCCCACAGCCATCCCCCAGCTGGGGCTGGCTGCCAACCAGACAGGAGCCCGGTGCCTGGAGGTGTCCATCTCTGACGGGCTCTTCCTCAGCCTGGGGCTGGTGAGCTTGGTGGAGAACGCGCTGGTGGTGGCCACCATCGCCAAGAACCGGAACCTGCACTCACCCATGTACTGCTTCATCTGCTGCCTGGCCTTGTCGGACCTGCTGGTGAGCGGGAGCAACGTGCTGGAGACGGCCGTCATCCTCCTGCTGGAGGCCGGTGCACTGGTGGCCCGGGCTGCGGTGCTGCAGCAGCTGGACAATGTCATTGACGTGATCACCTGCAGCTCCATGCTGTCCAGCCTCTGCTTCCTGGGCGCCATCGCCGTGGACCGCTACATCTCCATCTTCTACGCACTGCGCTACCACAGCATCGTGACCCTGCCGCGGGCGCGGCGAGCCGTTGCGGCCATCTGGGTGGCCAGTGTCGTCTTCAGCACGCTCTTCATCGCCTACTACGACCACGTGGCCGTCCTGCTGTGCCTCGTGGTCTTCTTCCTGGCTATGCTGGTGCTCATGGCCGTGCTGTACGTCCACATGCTGGCCCGGGCCTGCCAGCACGCCCAGGGCATCGCCCGGCTCCACAAGAGGCAGCGCCCGGTCCACCAGGGCTTTGGCCTTAAAGGCGCTGTCACCCTCACCATCCTGCTGGGCATTTTCTTCCTCTGCTGGGGCCCCTTCTTCCTGCATCTCACACTCATCGTCCTCTGCCCCGAGCACCCCACGTGCGGCTGCATCTTCAAGAACTTCAACCTCTTTCTCGCCCTCATCATCTGCAATGCCATCATCGACCCCCTCATCTACGCCTTCCACAGCCAGGAGCTCCGCAGGACGCTCAAGGAGGTGCTGACATGCTCCTGGTGAGCGCGGTGCACGCGGCTTTAAGTGTGCTGGGCAGAGGGAGGTGGTGATATTGTGTGGTCTGGTTCCTGTGTGACCCTGGGCAGTTCCTTACCTCCCTGGTCCCCGTTTGTCAAAGAGGATGGACTAAATGATCTCTGAAAGTGTTGAAGCGCGGACCCTTCTGGGTCCAGGGAGGGGTCCCTGCAAAACTCCAGGCAGGACTTCTCACCAGCAGTCGTGGGGAACGGAGGAGGACATGGGGAGGTTGTGGGGCCTCAGGCTCCGGGCACCAGGGGCCAACCTCAGGCTCCTAAAGAGACATTTTCCGCCCACTCCTGGGACACTCCGTCTGCTCCAATGACTGAGCAGCATCCACCCCACCCCATCTTTGCTGCCAGCTCTCAGGACCGTGCCCTCGTCAGCTGGGATGTGAAGTCTCTGGGTGGAAGTGTGTGCCAAGAGCTACTCCCACAGCAGCCCCAGGAGAAGGGGCTTTGTGACCAGAAAGCTTCATCCACAGCCTTGCAGCGGCTCCTGCAAAAGGAGGTGAAATCCCTGCCTCAGGCCAAGGGACCAGGTTTGCAGGAGCCCCCCTAGTGGTATGGGGCTGAGCCCTCCTGAGGGCCGGTTCTAAGGCTCAGACTGGGCACTGGGGCCTCAGCCTGCTTTCCTGCAGCAGTCGCCCAAGCAGACAGCCCTGGCAAATGCCTGACTCAGTGACCAGTGCCTGTGAGCATGGGGCCAGGAAAGTCTGGTAATAAATGTGACTCAGCATCACCCACCTTAGCCCCTTCCAGAAAGTGCTTGAAGTTT